TTTTTTAACCTAAGGAGATTCCTGCCCACAAGACTGGGTAGGTAGTGTCCTTCTGTACGATGAGCTTGGATAGTGGACAGTGCTTCCTTGACTGCTTACTGTCCTGGCAAAGTGCTTACTTGGAGGATTACTCTGCAGCTCTCTCATTGTTCCCATGAGTGACCAACTCTCTTTCCAACTCATACATTTGTTTTTCATAAGGTCTTAAATATAGTCGGCAGTTTCCAGTCAAGTCCTATTCTCTTTCAGTTGAGTTTTACAAAAATCCCTCTCTTGTATGTAGAACAATCTCATTTCTGCCATTCCCAAGTCCTCAGGGTGCATCTCATTGTCGTCTTCCTTTACATCCTACAGTAGGTACCACTAAATATTACGTGATTGATTATCTCCCAGCTCCAGTATAAAATCCTTAATGGCGTAGGCTACAGAAACATTTATTTTATCCCACATTTATGAAACAAGCATATTTAGCATCTACTGTATTTCAGTATTATTCAAGTTAATAGGAATACAGAAATCAATACAACGCATTTCCTTTCTGTAGAGACTTTACATTTAAAAGACAGGTGTGTAAAACTAGTACAATAAAGTGTTTTCGGAGTTGTGAGGGCTACAGATGGTGATACACGAAAGAGGAAATAATTTTACCTGTGGGAATCAGGAGAGTTTTTATATAGAGAGAAATATATTTATTAAAACCCCCTATATATGATTTTTTCTTATAAATTATTTTAGATACCAATCCAGATTATTCAAATCTTGACCTCTTTCTCATTCACATCTATTCGCTTGTCATTAAATACTCATGCCTAGTCTAAGTTTGGAATGAAAATGTCACAAGACATATCTTTCACTATTTCCTGATTTACTAAACATGGAAATGTAGCTCAGGACCTGAGCATTTAGTCATCTCATGTGACCATGAGGACATTAAATAAGGAAGGAAATGCAGAAGTGAGTGTGATGATCTCTTACAACACCGCTATTTGGGTAGAGAAGTAGAGTTTTAATTAGCGAGACAAGTGTCAAATATATTCTACACACATCACAGCACATTAGGCTTCGTATTGTTCCCTCATTTCCTGAGGACTATTTCCAAAGATAGGTATGGATGAAATCAGAGAACGTTGGGACTCTATAGGTCTCAGACTGGCCAGAAAAGAATCAACATAATCTGATGTGGGCTGTCCTGGAAATCAGGAAACTCAAGAGGCAGTCATCCCTACATACATTTTAGTAAATTATTTAACATTTCTGTGTATTCGTTTACCCATTTGAAGAAAGGGAGCTAGTATGTCTAGTCTTCAACTCTGCATATAGGATGCTATAAAGTAGTTAAGTTACAACCTTGTTCTTCTAACATTTCAGCTGCTTCATTTGCCTACATCAAAAAGCACTGTGTATAAATCATTGAAAAAAGAATATGTATAAATCCTTAAAAGAGCAGTAAGTGAAGTAATGCATTTAAATTGAGAATCAAGATGTACAAATATATATAGATATATACAAATATTTGAATGAGCAAAACATATAAATCTTTGAAAGAGGTATTAATGAATTTTGATGTATTTTTATAAACTGAAAATTTTTGCACAAATGTTGTCATCATCATACTCATATTCTATCCTAGACTATTCTAGACTAGCCAGGTCTATCCATATTCATCATTCCATATTCTAAATAGCTCAGGATTTTCTTTCTAAAAATGGGACCAGGGACAGTCATATTGTGGGAAATTTTTCATTAAACATCCCACGTTTCGTTAAATGTTTTTTCTTAAAGCTGTTTCAATTTTCAGCTTATCCTATTGAGGATAACAATTCTGAAAACTTAACAACTGGTGTTAAGTTTAATAATAATATTTGCATACCAAACATAGTACTTTTCTGTGTAAGAAAAAGTTTCACTGGTTCTAGGATACCAAAATACTGCAAATTGATTTCTGTTTTCCATATCCACACCCACCTTCCTGCTTTTGATATCTGTCTGGTATTTTGCAAGACAGAATGTTATGTGAGAGTGAGCACCAAGCAATGATATTTCTCTGCAGCCCAAAGAGTCTACAATTTCCTCAAAATGTGAGTAATTTCAAATTTATGGTATTGCCAGTTCTGCTTTTATACTGGTATAATGCAATGAAGTACTCATTCAGATTTTTATTCTCTGTTGGTTTGAAGAAAACATTTAGAAATTCTTAAATGAATCAATCGATATGTAGTCAAGGCACCATGGTAGCTTCTGGGGAGATCATGTGATTATATTTCTGTATCTAGGATGCTTGCAGTCTGGTTAGAAAGACTAGCCACATTGTGAGAAATGCTTTACAACATGACACACGAGGTAGTATCTGGTAAGGGATCCTCTAGGTAGGTAGAGAGTGGAGATTCAGAGGGCTTCCTGGGGCTCCAGGGGTGTGAAAGGCCTTGGGGGAAGAGAGGGAATCTCTGCAGGATCTCACCAATTGTTTTCAGAAGAAAATTAATTAGAAAACACTCTTACGTATAATTGCTGTTCTAGAAAATGGTTACAATTTACTTCTTTAAATGTTTAACAACATTTTAAATTATGTATTGTTTTCTTTTTGCCATTCATTCATCTCTTGGTGGTTTGGGGTGTGATTTGTGTTTTTCCCCTCTCTTGACTTATCTGAGAAATTCTGGCACTAGCCAGGTTTGGGATGTTTTTGTTCAGACATTCTTAAGTTATTTGGTAAGAAGAAAGGCTTTGTTGCATTTTTCTGCTGAGAAACAACTTTCTTTTTCTTTGTTTCAACCCTGAACTTCCTAAAAGCTCTTTATTTCTATAGATTGTTCTACAAAGCTATGCCTCAGGAGGTGAGAGACTAGGGAGCATTTTTTTTTTGTTCAACTAGAAGTAGCCACATTTTCAGAAAACAACTAATAAGTTTAAAATATGTCAAAGATAACTTTACAAGAGACCGCGTGAACATAGATATGTAAAGGAGAGCCTAGTGCTCTCAATGCCCATATCTGCAGGCCTCAAAATTGCTTATGAAGTCTAGAAACCATGGCCATCTGCCAGCCGGAGGCAGCATCACCACAATGGAATTCACAGTCACTCTGTTAAGACTTTATAAATACAGTGAGGGTCCAGGAGCCAGGACCTTCAGGCGCATGAGGCTTGTCTGGTCTGGTCTGGCCGACTGAGCAAGGAAACCCTGTCCTTGAATGAGGACTTCCTCAGCTTCAGTGACTAAATGTTTGTTCTCAAAAGTAAAATGTCCCAATGGAAGGTGGACAGCGGCCATCTTCTTATTTTATTTGTTTATTTTTAGCCAGGCACTCCATTAGTTGTGGCAGGAAGTCATCCTGAGAGGAAAGTCAAGGTGTATGTACATGGTTGACTTGGGGAAAGTGTTTGGAAGTTGGAAAAGTGGAACCATTTTTGAGTGTGACTTCATTTCTCTTCTGACCTAGCTCTACACAGTGTCATATCCTAGGAACTGGGTGCTAGCATGAAGGAGAAAAGCAAGATAAATTAAAGAGCTTTACCTCTAGATAGTAATAGGAAACCAAGAATCCAGCCTGGTGATGGCTGGAGGGAGTGATTGAAGTTAGCTGATGCCATGGGGAGTTAGCCAGGCAGCAAAAATGTCTGGAAACCCGATGTGGCCAAGACTGGGCTGTCCAGAAGCTCATCAGAGATAGACTCAATCAGTACTTTCTCTCCCACCTTCCTGAACAAGAAGAAAAAAATATGAGAGAATTGAGTTTGTAGTGTTCCCTTTTTCTCCCCCCAGGCTGGAGTGCAGTGGCACTGTTTCAGCTCACTCCAGGCTCAGCCTCCCAGGTTCAAGTGATCCTTCCACCTCAGCCCCCCGAGTGGCTGGGACTACAGGTGTGCACCACCACGCTCCACTATTTTTGTAGTTTTTGTAGAGACAGGGGTCTCACTTTGTTGGCCAGGCCGGTCTCAAACTTCTGGGCTGAAGCGATCTGCTTGCCTTGGCCTCCCAAAATGCTGGGATTACGGGCATGAGCCACTGCACCTGGCCGAGTTTGTAATGATTTCATTCGATGGCGACAGAGACATAAATAATAACAGCAGCAACAACAATAAACACTTGTTCTCTGCCAGGTGTTAAGCAAAACACATTGTATGCCTTTTCTCATTTAAACTTACAACAACCATATAAGGAAACTACTATTATTATTATTTCCATTTTACCCATGAGAAAACTGAATGAATCTCAGAGAGGAGCAAACTATGTCAAAAGTCACATAATTGGATAGTGAGATTATGGTGTTTGTACTGAAATATGTTTAACTTCAGAGCTCATGCTCTGAACACATACTATACTGCTCATTTATTCATTTATTCACATATATATTGTGCAACCACAGTGTGCCAGGCACTGGGCTGAAACAGGAGGATGAGAGAACCACTCCCTGCATTCTTGGCATGAAACTTACAGTATAGCTGTGAATGAGACTTATTTATGAAATAATCACATAAATGTATAACTGTGAACTATGAAAAGCAATATTAAGGAATGGATCACTACAGGATTATGCGTAGGTACTAGGGTAAGTATATACCTATTAGAAGGAAACTATGAACTATAATAAGTGATATTAAGGAAAGTTTAGAGAGTCAGAAAACTTGATATAATTTTAGGGAGTCAAGGAGAACTTCCCGAAGAAAGGGGCACATGCTTTCAGATCTGAAGGATTAACATGATAGCTAAGCAGAGAGAACTTGCTGGGTAGGGAAAGGCTAGCAGGTACAAGGGCCCCGAGGTAGGAGACAGCTTGACATGTTGCTGATTCTGTGAATACTTATTGAGGCATAGTGTAGCTACTGGTTTGTCACTTTTGTTGTGTTTCATATTCCTCCATTGAACGTAACATTTTTTACTGTTTCACTAATGAATTGATGTGAAGATATTCTATTTTATGCAGTTTTGATTTGTTTGTTTTCTGCTAATTTTATCTGACAAATTTAAAGTTTTTAGGGGAATAAGGGCTACATCTGTCATTGCTGTATCACAGTTTCTAAGATGGCATGCAGTTTAGGTACTTAAGTGCATTTTTATAGTAAAGAATAAGAATAATAATAAATGTCAATTCAGAGACTAATAGAATTTAGTTGCTTTTAGCTGATATGCTCAATTAAGAATTGACACTGTCTGTAAAAATCTTATCTTTATATATAATATGAGCTAGGAAATAGATTCATTTCTAATTTTTGCTAAGTGAAACATTTTAATATTCCTTGAAACTAAATGGAAAATTTTCCAAAGTAATGCTTGGCAGTTTGGCATGTGGAGAAAAAAAATCTTTCCTCTAGAGCAGCTTTTCCAGGGAACAGATTAGAATTAATTAGGGGATGTTTTACTAATGGAATATTTTTCTTCCCATTAATGTCACTGTCCTTCATGCCTGAGGATGGCATTATTGGCAATGATTGCTCTTATGTGTGAGAGACTATATAGACAGACAGGCCATTGCATAGAATTCTATTTGTCACACAACCTGAGACCACTGTCTTTAGTTTCAAAGCCTGAAGCTGTTTGTCTGGTCTGGCATTGTTTGGGACCTTACCTGCTAAAACTGTAATTGGCCCAGAGTCTTTTCTTGAATTCCACCCAAATTCTTTCCCTGTGACATAAAATCATTCTTAAATAACTTTTTAGGCAATAAAGCCTCCTCAGATTCAATCCCCATGCTATCTGTGGTGGGGAACACTAGGATATTGAGCCTTTAAAAACATGCACCATATCTTATTTGTCTTTGTATTTCTAAGATGTAGCATAGTGATTGGCTGATAGGAGACAATAAGTATTTGCTAAATATGTAATTAATTGAATGAATGGTGATCAACTAAAGGTGGGTTCCAGATTACAATTTTTGATAACCAGCTCAAATTTCCTTGCTACCTTGGACATTAATGATCATAGATTTAAAACTATGAATAACTACAATGAGAATGCTCGTACGATCTCTGTACAATCTGTATTGGTTATCTAATTTTTTTTTTTTGAGATAGTGTCTCGCTCTGTCACCCAGGGTGGGGTACAGTGGCCCATTTTTGGCTCACTGCAACCTTCGCCTCCCAGATTCAAGTGAGTCTCCTGCCTCGGCCTCCCAAGTAGCTGGGACTACAGGTATCCGCCACCACGCCCAGCTAATTTTTGTATTTTTTAGTAGAGACCGGGTTTCACCATGTTGCTCAGGCTGGTCTTGAACTTGTGACCTCAAATGATCCACCCACCTCAGCCTCCCAAAGTGCTGGGATTACAGGTGTGAACCACCATGCCTGGCCATGGTTATTATTCTGAATAATGAATTACCTCAAAATTAATTAACATTTATTACCACATATGCTTTCTAAGAGTCAGGAATCAGAGAGCAACTTAGCTGGGTGGTTCTGGTACAGGTCTCTCCTGAGGTAGCAGTCAAGCTGTATGCTGGGGCTATCATCTGAAGCATGAATAGAGATGGAAGATCTGCTTCCAAAGGCTGTTGACAGGTGACACCATCATGTGAGCCTCTCTGTAGGGCAGTTTAATTGTCCTCCTGACATGGTGGCTGGCTTCCCTATAGCAAGTGATCAAAGAGAGAAAGCAAAAATTAAGCTGCATGGTCTTTTATGACCTAGTTCCAAAGTTGCACACCATACTTCCTTCCCCTCTATTTTGTTCCTTAGAAGCTGGTCACTGAGTCAAACCTGCACTCAGGAAGAAGGTAGTTTTCACCTTTTCTGAAAAGAGGAATAGCAAAGAATTTGTAGAGATTTGAAAACACTAAAATACCTAAACATTGAAACTCCCCCAGAGTATTTACATGAATTGCATGTTTTCTAAAGTAGTGCAATGTATCACAATGTTCAATTTGTCAATAAGAAGTGCTTTTAGACAAAGTGCTTTTCCTGGAAATTAGCTAACTGTCTTAAAGTATAAATAATGTCATTTTGAAAAAAAACAAAAATCCTTGTAACCATGAAAACAAGAATCACCAGTACTTGAAGAATCCAAATAATGACCTAATTTTGTTTTTATTTTCTTTTTATTCCTCTGAAGTAGATTCAACAAATTCAAGTAAAGAACATTATGTGCATCTACTTTGTGCCAATTACTATGTCATGTGCTCTGGGAAGGGGATACACTTATGCAGAGGTGACAAAGATATAATCTGTCCCAGAGAAGCTGAGAGTATAACAGAGATGATGGACACATACACAAAACTTAATATGATATGAAGCTCACTGTATTGAGTTTTGTGAGAGAGCTACAGAGGAGGTGTTATGGGGGCACAAGGAGAAGAAAGTTAATTAACATTGAAAGATGAGAAGACATCTTGGAAGAACTTGAATTGGGCCTTGGAAGAAGAACAGCCATTCAAATAGATAGAATTGTGGTAGCAAAGGCATAGAGGTAGGAAAGTATAGATCTCCAGGGACAGTAGTCATGGGGTTGGGGCACTGTTGGAATTTAAGGTTGGAAGGATATATTGGAGCCCCTTGAATACGGTAACAAGGCACACCTTGGGCAGTGGAGAGTTATCAGAGTGTTTGAAAAGGAGGGTTATTGAGTAAATAAATAGACTGGTACTTTAGGAATTTTAAAATGTGGATCATTGTACTACTAATAACTATTTATTTTATATTTACTATCTACTAAGTAATTTACATGTATTTTCTTGTACTGACTGTAAACCTTCTGGGTGTGGGTGTTTTAAGTGCCATTTTACTGATAAAGAAACTGAGGCTTAAATAGTTGAAATAAGTCACCCTGTTAGTGAGTGGCAGAATGACAAGTCAGATCTAGGGTTGTCTAACTCCAAAGATAATATAAAATAATGTATCTCTCTTTTCCCTTATGCATAAAATATGGGAGCATATTAAATCATACACATAGATTGTCAAAAAATACTTTGGGAAACTGATTATAATATCAAATAATTCAGTGCTGCTGTCTCTTACACTTTTATCCCTATCTGTAAAACAAACTACAAATTGAGAGAGTACATTCCATAGCTTGGGAAAAAACCCAATTGTGTTGTACCTAAACTAATCATCTTAAGGCAGTAGTTCAGAAGAACAGTACTACTATAAGCCTCAGAAAGAGGAAACTACCTGGGTATGGCGGGTGGGAGCGGAGAGAGGATCCGAAAAAAATACCTATCGAGTTCTATGCTTATTACTGGGGTGATGAAATTATCTGTACAACAAATCTCTGTGACATGCACTTTATATATAATACAAACCTGCACAAAAACCTAAAATAAAAGTTAAAAAAAATGACAATCAAAGAAAAAAAGAAAAAAAAAGAAAATACCTGGCTGGATCTACCCTCTAACATTTTTAGGACTCAGGGCAAGACAAATGAAAGCCTACATACTATGTGTCTAAATATTAAACATTATAAATAGGCTAACAAATGGTTAAGTAAAATATGCTTTGTCTTTCTACCTTGACAAATAAATGTTGATAATGACAAAATTGAAAAATATATGGAAAGCTGTCATTCTTGAAGTCAACAAAATGTCCATGATGACTGTAATCATTATTGTGTACATCTGAATATTCTGTTGTGGGGTTGGTGATGTTTCCATGAGTAATAAAATTAGGTCATACATAATTAATATATTATTACTTAATCTGTAAAATTTATTTTTGCTTTCATTTCTGCAATTCCCTAATTATGTTGTTATAATGACAGTTTTCATATAACGTGTCTTCTATTGACAGTAATGATCTAAATATTAGATTCTAAAGTATTAAAAATGAAGTGTAATATTAAAGTACACACAATTTGAATTTATTTTCATCAAAAATGTAAAGTAAAAATAAAAATCCAAAACTAAAGGTTAGCTTTTGTGCTACTAAAAGTTTTCTTCTAAAATCTTCAGTTTTCTGGGAAAAAAGGCAAAATTCAAAGTATAACTAATGAATATAACATTCAAATAATTATTTAAATGAAACAAATTATATTTTTTGAAAATTTAAATCACATTAAATATTTTTATAAAAATAAAACTGGTAGTAATTCTAGTGTTCAATGGTGATCCAATTACCAAAGAATCCCTAGCACACTAGTCACTACTAGACCTGCATATATTTAACTTTAAGGGCCATAGGAATTGTTTAATATTACAAGATGTTCTTTGGCCACGATATGCAACTTTTGGGGTTATCAAGGTAATAGGTGAGTACTTCTGGAGCATCGAATTAGAACATGAAAAGAAGTAGCAAAATGGAAGCTTGGCACTCCTGGGAAATGATATCTCATTATCCCTTGCATTCGTGCTGAGAGGAAAGACTTGACAAGTTAATTAATTTGTCTTTTTCTTAACTGAGTGCTTCTGCTGCTCAACTCCTCCCTGCTCTCTAAAGAAGTGTCCTTCTCTGATATGGGCAGCATCACAATCCAGCCTCAAAAGAAGCCACCTTGGGCTTCCAAGACACAAAGCAGGGGATATGGAGAGGTGTCTGCACTAGAGTCTGGATGGTGCTACTGACAACAGTGAGTGTTCAGGGTGACTGCTAGTGCTGTGCAGTGCTGAGCGCCACATTCCATGGGACCACGTGTCCTTTAATAAACATATTCAGCGTGCGCTTATGGAACTCATGGCTTCTAAAGCACAAGGCGTATGTTTCAAGCATAGTGCTATCCCTGAGCAGCATTTGTAAGCCTCCAGTCTGCAACAGTGGGATTACCTACCAGGCTCAGCTGATGGACCGGGATGATATTGGAAGAGAGGCTGCCAGCCTGAAGACTTACCTGGAAACATTTTCTCGTTGGTCTGGTTTTAATAAAATCACCAGATTCCACTAGAAGGAAACCAAAGATTACAAAGGTCCAAATTAATATATGACAAAGTAGAAACGGAAACTGGGAGGAAATGAGGTGAAACACAGGGGATGATGTATTGGAAATAGGGAATGAAAACCGTACAGAGTAGAAACACCTGAAAGCAGTTCTGGAAACTCCACATGCTCCTGCTGTACCAAGACCTGGTCCTATGTGTGCTGACCTTGTTCTTCTGCTCACATCTGCCACATCTGCAAATGTGGCAACATTTTAGCTGTTTTCTATTAACACTGAAGTACTCTGAGAGCTTGGAAATTTTCAAGTGCAAAATCAGGTCCAGAGAACAGTAAAAAAAAAAAAAAAAAAAAAAGCTTGACTGAACTGCCACTCACATCTTCCCTATACTGTGCAGAAGCAAAGAGCTCAATACTGATTTTGGTTTTGTGGTTGAAGGCAACTGCTATGAAACTTCTTAAGTGGTTCATAGTTGTCCATATTTTATCCTTATGATTGAAACAATATTTCCTGCTTTCCCCAGAGTAATAATTTTAAAGGTGGGGTCTCTAACCTCGGGTATAGCCTGGCCTCCACAGTGTTACACTGTTCCCAAAATGACAGGGGATACAAAACAGATGGGTCACACTGCAGGCTGCAGAAGTGGGATTTTGTTCCTGAAGACAAACCCCACACTACAGGAAAGGCCCAGCGCTATCTCTGAGTCTTGATAGGTTTGGAATGACTTTAAAGTTATTAATCAAGAAGTGAATAGGTGGAAACTTGGGAACATGTCCTTCTCTGTGGTTAACAGTGGGAACAGCAAGGCTAATTGCTTTAAGTCTAAATAATCAGAAGCTGTAAACTCTGTCACCCAAACTTCCAGTTTATGTCACTGGCTTTCTGGAGGCTGCATTACAGTGTTGTGGTGGTGAAATTATTATTAATTAATGACCATAGTATTAATAACACTATATACTGTGAACTTATTTTATAGTAATACATCTCCTCAGTGCTCAATAAATACTTGTTGAATAAATACTTTCTCATTAGTTGGTTCAACAAATGCCCATTGAATACCTGTTATGAAAAAGGCACTGGGTACTGATCCAAAAATGAATTTGTTTTAGCCAGAGTCTTCCAAGAGATTAGAGTTTTACAGATATTATCCTGATGAATGAACAACCCAGAAAGGCATCCTCCTTTCAGTTTGATGATGCTTTTTTTTTCACTTTTTATATAAAAGATTTTGAATTTGCTATTTTGAAAAATCCAGTAGAGGTTTCAGAGGATGTATTTGAAACTTGTATTTTTTTAAATCTATGTCTGACTGTTAAGGAAATTGTACTTTTTTCCAAGTTACTCTATTACCTATAATACAACCAGAAATAAAATGTTAAAAACTCAAGCTCATGCATACCCAAGGATGACAAAAAAAATTCTGCATGTATAAGAACACTTTACATTGCATTTTGTAACAACTTGCAAAGAAGATAAATAATATGTATGACTCCAGATTGCAGTAAACAGACTCCCACTTAGCTTAGCTTTTAAGTTATGCAACTTCCTCACTGATGACTTAGAAAAAAATAAAGAGGCAGCAAATAGTCAATAAAGAGTAAGGCAGGAAGCATGTGCTGACTCTGAGTCCCAGGAGGGCTCACCATGTCCGGTGCCACTAGGGAAACAAATCTCTAAGGCAGTTGAAATTTTCCTGCTTCTCACATAATCCCAAGCAGAGCACAAGGCAGTGGCTTAAATCTGCAGGTTTAAAGGAGCACAGAGAAAGAGAAATAAGAGAATGAAATCTGTACCCTAAGAGAGTGAAGGAGGGTCACTCATTTGTTTACAGGCAGTGTTCCCCCACCCCCTTCTCTAGACAGCAAGGAATTTGGAGCCTCTGTCAACTCTCAGGCAAAGATCCTTTGATCAATTCACGTAGGGCCTGATAACGCATGGACACTGTGGGAGATTAAAAGAAGATAGTAATATTAATATAAAGATCATGGCAATGATAACAACATGCCACCATTTAGTGTCTTTGTGTTTCCCAAGAGTTAACACTATACATGCATCAACTCATTTAATACAACATGATGAAATAGTCTCATTTTACTGAGGGATTAAAAATAATAAACTGATGGCTGAGTATGTTGGCTCACACCTGTAATCTCAGCACTTTGGGAGGCCGAGGTGGGCAGATCACAAGGTCAGGAGTTCGAGACCAGCCTGACCAACATGATGAAACCCCATCTCTACTAAACATACAAAAATTAGCTGGGTATCGTGGCAGGTATCTGTAATCCCAAATGCTCAGGAGGCTGAGGCATGAGAACCACTTGAACCCAGGAGGGTGGAGTTGCAGTGAGCCGAGCTTGTGCCACTGCACTCCAGCCTACATGACAGAGTGAGACCCTGTCTCAAAATAATAATAATAATGAACTGAGACTCAGAAAAGATGTTTGTTCAGGGTTACAAAGCTCAGACAGGACAGGGCAGCATTGGAAACCAAAATTGGTCTGACTCCTAGGCTCATGCTGTAAATCACGGTGCAAGGCTTCTACTATCTATGTTTTTCCTAAAAGAATGTATAAATGAAAAGATGGTTAACATATTAAGCAAAATATGTTAAACGTCAAATGAACTGTATAAACGATAAATGCTGGAGAGTTGAGGTGGCAAAGAACTCATGCCCGAGGTGATCTGGGAAGGCCTCTTGAACAAGGTGGAATTATAGCTGGTTTTTGAAGAATCCGAAAGTGCTTAGATTGAAAGGTGAGACATGTACAGGAATGGTTTCTAAGATGTCATATTTTATCTCTGTCCTCATCTTGACTGGCACTAATGAACATCAAAGATTTCAACCTAAATACATTGAGTGCCCAGTATGTGAAGGGCCTTATTTATGTTGTTTTAAAGCTTTTTAACATACTTTAAAGAAGGGACTGGTTAATCTCCACTGTCTAGATCCATTAGACCCGGAGCCGGATGGCCCCAGGGGCCTTTGGGAATGGCGTGGTGGGACAGTCTCCACTTTTGCACATACCCAAGAAAAGAATGGTCCTTTGGGAATTTTGCAGACCTACAATCTGGAGATAATGTACTTCTGATCATAATTCAAGTGCCCCCAGATATAGGGTTGCCAGATTTAGCAAATAAAAATATAAAATGCTCAGTTAAATTTGAATTTCAGATAAACAATGAATTATCTTTCAGTACAAGTATGTTTCAAATATTCCATGGGACATACTTATAACTTTTAAAAACTTATTTGTTATTTATCTGAAATTCAAATTTGACTGGGCTTTTACATTTTATTTGGCAACCTACCCAGTCAGGAATTGGAGGGAAAATTTTGAGATTTGAATTTTTTGGCATACATAAATACTCTTCTATGTGAAGACCTCAAATAAACTAAAAAACAAAAAGAAAAAGTGTCAGTATTATACATTCCCATAAAATATGCTCCATTTTAAAATGAGACCAATGGGGCAGGAAGTTACCTCACAAAAGTAATTTTGTGGAAATAATATAAAAATCTCTGAGTTTTTATACTTTATTTATTCAAGAAATTCTGGCCTTAAAATAGTAGTCAGTTGACCCAAGTAAGTCACTTGCTCTGCATCAAGATAAAAATGCATTTCATGCTGTGTACGCTGAGGATAAAAAAAGACATGCTGAAAACTGGATTTCCAAGTAGTGCCCCTATTAAAGATGACAATTAAGTGGGGTTCACCGAGGATGCATGGTGCCTTAGGATTGAATTATAAGAATGATGATTGTTTTTGGAGTTGGAGTCAAATATCAGCCTTTAAACCAAGTCAAAGCCAGGGTTACAGCTGCGTTACAGCTGCCTTCTGTCACTGACACTGCTGTGGAAAAATTCAAAAGGCACACCAAACGTTTTTTCTAGTGCATTTTTCAAAGCAACTTGGAATTAGTACAAGTACCTCGACGCAGAAAGCAAATGTATTTACCTATGTAATATCAAGCTTGCCTGGAATCATTTAGTAGGAAAAAGTATTCTGCAGAGAAATGTACTTTGAGAGAATGCAAAGCATGAAAGGTAAATTGGAGTCTTGAAGGGGGGATTTTAAATCACATTTAGACATAAATCCTTTCAGGTCATGATTCCCATAGATTACCAGCATCTGCTAAGCCTAGATAGTTCATAATCACTAAAATTGTCGTAATCTTCCTATGGAAGGTTTACCAAAGAAGTACTGAATTACACTGGGTTAATACTTTTAAGGATGAATGGTCAAGACGATGATGCTAAATTAATGCAGTGGCTACATAGTAAAATCTAATACTAATAACATATCTGAACGAAGCTGTGGTTTCAAAAGGCGTTCACTCCATCAGGGTAATGTATTCTCAGGTATATGATCAACTAGAAAGTTGCCAACCATTATTCACCTTCACCTACTCCTACAAGCTTCTCTGTCCTGTCTTATTCTTTTCTACTGTCAAAAAGAGAGAAGGACTTAAAGGTTGGGTCTGTAAAATAGGAAACCATAGAGCAAAAACACAGATAACACAGTCAAGGAAGATGCTCGAATAAATTATCGGTGGACAGTGTTCTCTGGATTGAAGCATGGAATCTAAATATGGTGTCTCATAGAGTCTACTGACATACCACGCTATAAGTGGAAACAGTGCAGGGCAGCATCTAGTGCTGTGTGAACTGTATCAACAGCACCGTGGAGTGACAGTCACCATGTCCTATTATATTTTTGGTTATTTAGATGGACAGTGCATTTGCGCTTGTGCAGTTACTTTTAGTAAATGCACAGGAGTGGCATTCTCACTTTCCTTCACTGCATTTGCAAGGATCAAGGGAAATATTTCCAGTGACATGGAGCTAGTAAAAATTGATCAATTGTGAAATAGCTAAGCAAATACTTGTTATACTTTAATAGGAACAGCAGTGTAACATGTAATGAGCACTGAGCAAAGTATGTTGGATGCGCTTATGCATCCACTGAATTCGAACATATTGGTCTGCTTCTTCATTCCACATCCCCACCATCCTGCTCTCACACTCCCTGGTCTCCAGTCATATTCCTAATTCTCTGAATACTTTGCTTCATGGCCTCTTACATACCTATTTGCTTGTGCACCTCCTCCTGCCCCTGGTGGAATTACCCCTGCCCTTTGTCTCCTGGTGAACCTTTGCTTTTTCAAGTCTCAATTCAAAAGTCACCCTGACTTCTACTCCCCAGTGTCCTACCCAGAGTTGGATGCCCCTGCACCGTGTTGCTCCAGCCCTGAATTCACACCCTCTGTGAGAAAACACATTACGTTGGCTTCTAATCAGTTGCTTCCCTGCTTTCTTCTCTCAATGGGCTGCACGCTTCCTGAGAACAGGGACTGAGTCTCTTTCTGCTTTTCATTTTCAGAACAGAGTGTCTGTAATACACAGCATACCTAAATGATCCATAAGCATTTTATTACAAGTAATCTGGAGTGCACCATGGCCTGGACACTCTGGGGCAGTATGGATAAATAGAATACCAGGACCAGACATACCCATGTAAAACTTCCAAAATGTCTACATGTAAAGCTACAAATTTAATGGTACCAACAATAAAAATTGGTGCAATCAAGAGAAGTGAAGTAAAATTCTCTGGGAAGAATTGAGGAAAGCCTTATGAGAAAGGTGAAATTTGAGGTGGGACTTAAGAGAGGCATTAAAATGGAAGAAAGCAGTGGCTTCCTCTTCCTGGGAGTTCATCAGGGCCATAGACTTTAGGGCAGAAAAGTCAAACTACAGACTGAAAAGAAAAGGCCAAGTATGAATGGAGGGTTTAGGTTGAGGAGTAGGCTAAGATCTTCCTGGTTCTTCCCTCTGTGCAACACTGAGAATCTTTTTCCTGTGTCCAATTTTACATCTTCTTCTTCTGGTTTAAGCATGCCTAAAAGAGATTACCAACTACCAACTTCTGAAGACACAGTTTGTGTAGTTCCTGTGGACTGGGACATGTGACTCTGCAAATATGATACTAAATACTCTATTTTTTTTTTAAGCAAATTGAGTATGTAACTCTGTCTCAAAATATGCAGTACATGTCTCAGCCTTAAACTTGTTCCCCTGTGCTTTTAGATAATAATTTTTTGAAATGTGTTTGGAAGTCTTTGGGGGCCTAAGTTTAGAAAGCTAGAAAGACATTCTCATTGCCTTTGTTGTTCCAATCTGTTGTTCTGTAATTTCTGGACTTGGATCTATCATTTGACTGAAAAGGATAAAAGGTCCAAGAGTGAAAAGAAATGGGTTAAAGAGAGGGAACAACCAGCCAAAGCAGTGGCAGCCAGCACCCGAGGGGGGTGGCTGCAGCTGGGCTCTGCCCAGCTGCAGGTGTGGAGGAGGAAGTGCAGGAACGAGCCCAGGACCCATTTCCAGGTGGCAGCAGGGTTCAGTGGGCTTAATTAACCGGTGAACTGCTCATGAGGTCGGTCTGTCTCTACCTTTCTACACCACACTGAACAAGCCACTGACCATTTCCTGCCTCGGATTTCCTCAGCCCCAAAGAGGGGACAACAATGTGTATTCGTCAGAGAAATTACTGGCCACTGTCTCATTCAGAAGCTGCCCCTAGAAGTGTTAGTAAAGACTTTTAAAAACATGAAACAAAGCAGAGAATTAAAAATAACAGGAAGTGGAAGAGAGAGCACACTATGATCTGAAATCTTCTGTGTTATATGCTGGTGTTAAAGAGGTCGTGAGGCCTTGATGAAGATTTGTTACTTGGAAGGATGTCAGTGCTGGGGACCTGCTCTCTGTGAACCCAGCAACCTGCCCCAGCATTTCAAGGGGCATACAGTCCACTCAGATGATTTATTTCTGAGTTGGAATTACCCCATTCCCCAGCCCACCCTCTTTTCAACTTTGTACAAATGTAAGTGGCCAATTCACTTTACTACACAAATGACTCATGATTTCATGAGCTGCAAGCAGCAGTTTCTTAAGCAGCTTTCCCATATTCCTAGTGCAAGAAATGGACACACAGACATCTCTTATGGGCTAGATCTTTTTAATTTGTGAAGCAAAGAAAGTGAGGGAACCACTGGACCCAATCTCAAGTATCCAAGGTCAACTAGACGAGGCACATGGCCAATTTCCAAAGACACATGGTTCTTTCCTAATCCTCAGCCTCTACTTCCTCACTGGATCTGAGTTCAAATCTCAGAAAGGTCAGAGCATGTGCATTTTTGGCATTTTTAAACAAATGGATGCAATTAAGAACTTGAGGAAAGGGTGACTTTCTATAGTTTTCAGCATACATCAGCTACTTGACAACTTCTACTAAAATAGAGCTGCTTTCAGAGGGTAATGTGAGTAGCCAATCACTGCCACTCAGGACAAAAATGTTGGCCAATGACCTAGAAGTAAGTGTGTGGTGTATTTCGCATGACTATAAGTGCTTCTCATTAGGAAAATAATGGCATCAGTTCCTGGAGTTTTCTTGGTTATTTAAACCTCCTGCTTTGGAGTTGAGTTCATGGTTTACCAACATCAGCAAGTGTTTCCTATTTTGTTGTACATGATCACCAAAGGAATAGGAGGCAATAAAGGAAATGAGAACTAAAGGTTCTAGAGAGATTACATTCTTTATCACATTTAATCTTTATAAGAACCCCCAAAAGTTGGTGTTCTTTCCTCCATCTTACAGATGTTTTGAAAACTGAAGCTCTGAAAAGTTACGTAACTTGGATCTACAGAGCTCTAAGAGGACGTGCTAAGATTTGAATCCAGAATTTCGTGACTCAAAAACGTTTTCTCCACAATATCAGTTTACCAGAATAACCTAGGCATGGCCTCAAAAGACCTATATTAGAAATTAGCTATATCCTAGTTCTAAGGAAGTATTCATTTTTTATTATTCAACTGTTAAAACTGCACATATATTATATTCCATAGAAATTCTGAGCATCAATAATAGGAGATACTTTCACTATTTGTATATATGTATATGTATATTTGTGTATATATACATACAAAATATATTTTACAATTGTCTCTTTGTTCCAAGAGTGGGAAGGAAAATAATTAGAATTTGTAGTTGGGCATTTGTGTCCACTTTAACCTGATCCATTCTGTCTAACTTTTCTTTGCAAGCTCTCAAATTCATTGTTAGCCTATCTGATCCTGTCGTCTGGAGACTGCCAAGTATTTCACATCTTACCCAGGGAACCGACCACTTTTAAGGGAGGGAGGGCACTCTTTACTGACTTTTCCTAATTTAAATTCATTGAAAATTGTTAATTTTAAGGGCAAAGACAAGGCAATGCATCTGTAAAGAGCTCTGTCACTTTTCTCCAAGTGATGACTAATGGTGGGGAACTTAAAACCTTATCCTTGGTATCTTTTGGAGTCCAGACAATTCAGTGGTCTCCTGGGATGAGTAAATATCAGCCCGTTCCCAGGAAGATTAACTAGTAAGATGATGTAGGAAAAGCTGCTACTTTTTAGAGGGCTATACTTAAACTGCCATCTACACTTCTTAAGGCAGAATCTCAGATAGTTTACTTCCATATGGGATGCTATGATTTCTAGAAAGAAAGGATATTTTATACAGTTATAAGAGTAACAGTGGTTTCTTTCCAAGATGTTAAATTTGGTCTCAAGGTTAGTGTTTGTTAATGTAATGTAATTACTGGTCTTTAAAAGATCATAAAGTAGAGTAGAATTAGGAGACCTGAATTAGGGCTCTCCATTACTGGGCGTATAGTTGTAGGTAAATTCCCAGTTTCTTTACCTGTTGTGCAGGTAGCAATACCTATCCATATTCCCTCATAGCCTCACATTTTTAAAATAGGAAGAATGCTGAAGTACTTTGAAAGTTCTAAGAGCTCCAATGGGGTCCTGTAGCACATGGGCTTTGTAGTCAGAAAGCCCCAAATTCAAAACTTAGCTTTTCTACTCTTTTCCTGTGTGGGTCAGTTTTCTAAACTCTCTGTATCTTGGTCACCTCACCTGTAAAATAGGCTAAAAATAGTTCCTACCACATATGATACTTGTGAGGACCAGATGGGCTCTTGGTATGCTTGAGTTGAAAAGGCTCATAGAGTTTATGTTACCCATTCCTCCTAATTGTAAGATGAGGAAACCGAGGCCCTGGCTGGTAGAGTGTCTTACCCAAGTTCATTCATCAATAATTTTTGAGTTATACCAAGCAATTTGCCTGCAGAGATTCAATGTTGCTTAAATTACCATGTTGCCTCAATTCTTAGGAAGACTTCTTTTTAATTGAGAGGTCTTCTTGCTCCTTTATGTCAGAAGGAATGGTCACATTGCTGACTTTTTCTTGTTTATGGACTGATGACTCATTTATGAGTTATCTAAACGTCTTGTTCCTTCTTTCTCTCTTCTGCCGTCTCTATCATGGGACTATTTTCTTTCTGCTAGCACTTCTACTAGAGATTGTGAAAGGGTGGTGACAGTGAATTAACTCCTTGTTAGCAGCCTTGTCTCTTGAGAGGAGGCTCACCCACTGCTGCTGACTGATAAGATGATGACAATCTCTGCTTCCTAAAAAATCTTCTCTACTATTAAGTTGGTGCATAAGTCATTGCAGTTTTTGCCATTACTTTGCCTTCCAGATTGCCTCTTGCTTCTCTCTGCTCTACTTGCTCCTTCTTTGCTGGATCCTCTTCCTGGGTAAACCCTTAAATGTGTTACATTCTTTAGGATCTGTCCTTGTCTGTCTTTGATTCTGCCTGCTCTTCTCGGTGATCGCAGACACTCTTGTGTCCTCAGTTACCATCTATCTGACACTGGCTCCTAAATCCATTATCTTTAACTTAACTTTCTCACTTAACTGCCAGATCTCATTGCCTCTTGAATATCTCTGCCTGTTTCCCACAGGTACTTCAAAAATTGTATCCACAAATGAGATTACGAGTCCCCCTTCCACACACACACACACACACACACACACACACACACACACACACTTTGTCTTCCTTTTATAGCCTAAATTAATCAAGCATTCTCAGCTCCTTGCCCAAGTTCCATATCTATCCAGTTTTCAAATCATTTTTATTTTATCTTGAAATATCTCTTGAACCCAGCACATCGCTTTCCTATTTTACTGATACAGTTGCGTCAGTTCAGCACTCATCTTTTTTCACCATAGCTTCCTAACTTTTCTCTGTGGCCTAGTTCTCTCCATTCTATCTAATCTTCCCTCTGTATTCTGCCACAGATAACTTTCAAAACTGAATTTTATCTTTGTTGATCTTCTATTAGGAAAAATGTTAGATCCTCAACTAGTGCTTAAAGACGAATCCAAACTATTGTAATATATTAGCAATTTCCAGGATTAGAGCTCCAACCCCTTTCCATCTGCTCCACTAGGTACCCTGTGGGCCCCTGTGATTCATTTACAATAAACTTGTCACATTTCCTCAAGTACTTGCCTGACATCAGATGTGTGACATCCTCAAAGACGCCCCCATACCTCTGATCTTCCCTTCTCTTACAACTACCCCTTGGGCCCCTGCAAGTCAGTATTTCATTCTTATTTTTATATTATGATATCTTTTTACATCTGTCTCACCCAACAGACTTTGAGCTCATCAAATTGGATAACAGGCTTTTCTTTTTTTTTTTTTTTAATTTCAAAGACCCTATCACATTGGACAATGTCTTCCACTCAAAAGGAATTCAGTAAATAGTTGTTGAAGTAATGTACTTACGACAATTATTAAGATCAGAGGAATATTGTTTATCATTCAATGTTTATAGTTAAATATTTGATTTTTGATAACCATTTACTGAATAATTCACCTAACACCCCATAAACTAATTAACAAAGAGTGTCTTCATAAATGGTGTTGATATCACATCAAGATGCTAACAGTGTAAAATTAGGATTTTAAAAATATGTATGTACCTTTAAGGCTTCTGTGACTTTTAGGTTTCTCTAAAGTTTATTTAACTTTAATCCACTTAAATTTCTTTAAAAGTTAACCATTATACATAAGGTAATCTGACTCCAAATTTCTGATTATTATATAAAATCCAAAGATAGGTAAGGATATAAATCTAAATGTAGTCCAATAAATGGACAGAAAAATGTCAGCTTCACATGTAGTTTATGGAAGTAGTGCATATATGAAGCCACAGAAAAGGAAGAGACAAAGGAATTTCAAATTTTGGAATTTATAATTAACAATTATATTCACATATGCTATAGAGTAAAATAGTGTGAAAAGTTGAACAATATATCTATATATTGGTTTTATAAAAGTATCATGGTATGCAGTTAATTGTTGAACACTATGCTTAGAGATAAGAAAATATTAATAATATTTATAGTAACATTTATTGGGCACTTACTCTATGCTCTATGCTAGGTGCTGTGCTAAGTACATCATATGCATAATTTAATCCCCCCAATATCTCTTTGACACAGTTCCTCTTGTTACTCCTGTTTTCCAGATGAGTAAATAATTCTTAGAAAGAGTGATTGACTTGTCAGAGGACTTAACAAGTTTTAGAGCTGTTTGAACATAGATCTGATGTGTTGTTCTATATTAAATGAATGAATACCTTTTAGGTATCTCAATTCTATACTAATTAGTAAGTAACTGATAAATCATTTGGTAAATTTCTATAAACTGTGTTTTGGACATATCTAAAATGATAAGGCAGGTGGGCACAGTGGCTCATGCCTGTAATCCCAGCACTTTGGGAGGCCGAGGTGGGCAGATCACCTGAGGTCAGGAGTTCCAGACCAGCCTGGCCAACATGGTGAAACCCCATCTCTACAAAAATACAAAAATTAGCCAGGCGTGGTGTCGGGTGCCTGTAATCCCAGCTATTTGAGAGGCTGAGGCAGGAGAATCGCTTGAACTCAGGAGGTGGAGATTGCAGTGAGCCAAAATTGTGCCACTGCACTCACTCCAAACTGGGCGACAGAGTGAGACTCCGTCTTAAAAAATAATAAAAATAAAATAAAATAAAATGGTAAGGCACATTTTGTAGTCATTATTGAGAACAAAAGAAAAGCAAAATTAACTGAGAATCTTTGAAGTTAGGTATTGTTAACTACTGATTGTCTAAATCCACCACTTCAGTTTGTTTTAAAGTCTGCTTTTCTATCAAAATTTTGAACATTCACCGTAAAGTATGCCTCCAGAAATGACCACTAATATATTATTAAACTATTCTTAACTATTCCATGCATAGTGGGAGATATTGAGGTCTATTGCTTGATATAAGAAATTAAACTGTATTTCTTCTTTCTTTTCCTGCTGGAGGGTAATTTACAAAATAATCGATAGTTTCGTGGCACTGTTAAAGTGGAAATGCACTCAAAATAATTACAATTAAAGGAGCCTACAGATTTTATAATGCCCAGGTTAATTATCTTCAGAATATCTGCCCAATACAGTATGTTACAGGATACCAATAAAGAATACAATTATTTTTTTCTTGATACTTTGCTTTTTTGTTTGTTTGTTTGTTTGTTTGTTTGTTTTAGAGATGGAATTTCACTCTGTCACCCAGGCTGGAGTGCAGTGGCGCCAATCTCCGCTCACTGCAACCTCCGTCTCCCAGGTTCAAGCGATTCTTCTGCCTCAGTAGAGACAGGTTTTTACCAGGTTGGCCAGTCTGGTCTCGAACTCCTGACCTCAAGTGATCCACCTACCTCGGCCTCCTAAAGTGCTGAGATTACAGGCGTGAGCCACTGCACCCAGCCTTTCTTGATATTTGATCCCTAGAGTCCAATGCATAAGTAGATGAAGATGGAGCTGCTTTTATTATAAAATTTGAGGGATGTGAAGAAGGTACCCTTGTCCCAAAAGACTGCCCCCCCACCCCCCACCCAAAAAAAGTTACAGGTTTTCAAAGTTTTCAAGTCTTTGGTTGCTCTCTGTGAACAAGTAAATATCCCTGGGAGCACTAACCCCTTATGTCTTTTGTCACACACTTAAGTAATCAAACTGGGAAGATGACAAAAATGCAAATTCTTAGGGGTACTTCATAGATTCTGATTTGATCATTCTGGAAGGAGACTGAGAAACTGCATTTTAACAAGCACTTTGATGATTCTGATGCAGGAGGTCTTCTGGACCACATTTTGAAAACTCTTAACAGATAACTGACACATCGAGTTGTTAACAAACTGGTAAGTTACATTTCTCTAAATGTGTCCTTCATATTTTTCCTTTTTATTCCCTTCTGTCTTTCAGCTCCAGGGTTCCTTGAAAAGAAAACAGGTAGTTAACCTATCTCCTGCCAACAGCAAGCGACCCAATGGCTTTGTGGACAACTCATTTCTTGATATCAAAAGAATTCGTGTTGGGGAGAATCTCTCTGCAGGACAAGGTGGCCTCCAAATAAACAATGGACAAAGTCAGATTATGTCAGGGACCTTGCCTATGAGCCAAGCACCCCTGCGAAAGACTAACACTCTGCCATCCCATACACATTCTCCTGGCAATGGCCTGTTTAACATGGGCTTAAAGGAGGTAAAGAAGGAGCCAGGAGAGACTCTGTCTTGCAGTAAGCACATGGATGGCCAAATGACCCAAGAGAATATTTTTCCTAATAGGTACGGAGACGACCCTGGAGAACAACTGATGGATCCTGAGCTGCAGGAACTGTTCAATGAACTGACCAACATATCTGTGCCTCCCATGAGTGACCTTGAACTGGAGAACATGATCAATGCCACCATAAAGCAGGATGACCCATTTAACATTGACTTGGGTCAGCAAAGCCAGAGGAGCACACCTAGGCCCTCCTTACCCATGGAGAAAATAGTGATCAAAAGTGAATACTCACCGGGCTTGACTCAGGGCCCCTCAGGCTCTCCTCAGCTGAGGCCCCCATCAGCTGGCCCCGCATTCTCCATGGCCAACTCTGCCCTCTCCACTTCGTCTCCAATCCCTTCAGTCCCTCAGAGCCAGGCTCAGCCTCAGACAGGCTCCGGAGCAAGCCGGGCCTTGCCAAGCTGGCAGGAAGTATCCCATGCCCAGCAGCTCAAACAGATAGCTGCTAATCGTCAGCAGCATGCCCGGATGCAGCAGCACCAGCAGCAGCACCAGCCTACCAACTGGTCAGCCTTGCCCTCTTCTGCTGGACCATCACCAGGTCCATTTGGGCAGGAGAAAATCCCCAGCCCTTCTTTTGGTCAGCAGACATTCAGCCCACAGAGCTCCCCCATGCCTGGGGTAGCTGGCGGCAGCGGCCAGTCGAAAGTAATGGCTAACTACATGTACAAGGCCGGCCCCTCAGCCCAGGGTGGGCACCTAGATGTCCTCATGCAGCAAAAGCCTCAGGATCTCAGTCGAAGTTTTATTAACAACCCGCACCCAGCCATGGAGCCCCGTCAGGGCAACACCAAGCCTTTGTTTCATTTTAACTCAGATCAAGCGAACCAGCAGATGCCTTCTGTTTTGCCTTCCCAGAACAAGCCTTCTCTCCTACACTACACCCAACAGCAACAGCAGCAACAGCAGCAGCAGCAGCAGCAGCAGCAGCAGCAGCAGCAGCAACAGCAGCAGCAGCAGCAACAGCAACAGCAACAGCAACAGCAGAGTTCAATTTCAGCTCAACAACAGCAACAGCAGCAGAGCTCAATTTCAGCCCAACAGCAGCAGCAGCAGCAACAACAGCAGCAGCAGCAGCAACAACAACAGCAACAACAGCAGCAGCAGCAGCAGCAACAACCATCTTCTCAGCCTGCCCAATCTCTACCAAGCCAGCCTTTGCTAAGGTCACCTTTGCCACTTCAGCAAAAGCTCCTACTTCAGCAAATGCAGAATCAGCCCATTGCAGGAATGGGATACCAAGTCTCCCAACAACAGAGACAGGTAAGGGCTCTACTACTCCAAATACAGAGTTCGTAGCTTTTCCTTCCCCCTTTCTCTTCTTTAGGATCAACACTCTGTGGTAGGCCAGAACACAGGCCCCAGTCCAAGTCCTAACCCCTGCTCAAATCCAAACACTGGAAGTGGTTACATGAACTCCCAGCAATCACTGTTGAATCAGCAATTGATGGGAAAGAAGCAGACTCTACAGAGGCAGATCATGGAGCAGAAACAGCAACTTCTTCTCCAGCAGCAGATGCTGGCTGACGCGGTAAAACTTTCTCTTAATTTCTACTGAACAAACAACATAATATGCTTTCATATCATTTCTCAAGGAGAAAATTGCTCCACAAGATCAGATAAACCGACATTTGTCAAGGCCACCTCCAGATTATAAAGACCAAAGAAGAAATGTGGGCAATATGCAACCAACTGCTCAGTATTCTGGTAAGTGTTCTTAAAAATTAATAAAAATTATAACGAACTAATAAAATTCTCTTCTTTTTCTCAGGTGGCTCATCCACAATAAGCTTAAACTCTAACCAGGCTTTGGCAAACCCAGTTTCAACACACACCATTTTAACTCCCAATTCCAGCCTCCTGTCTACTTCTCACGGGACAAGAATGCCATCATTATCTACAGCAGTTCAGAATATGGGGATGTATGGAAATCTGCCTTGTAATCAACCTAACACATACAGTGTCACTTCAGGAATGAATCAATTGACCCAACAGAGAAACCCAAAGCAATTGTTAGCAAATCAAAACAACCCTATGATGCCACGGCCACCTACCTTAGGGCCAAGTAATAATAACAATGTAGCCACTTTTGGAGCTGGATCTGTTGGTAATTCACAACAATTGAGACCAAATTTAACCCATAGTATGGCAAGCATGCCACCACAGAGAACATCAAACGTAATGATCACATCCAACACAACTGCACCAAACTGGGCCTCTCAAGAAGGAACAAGCAAACAGCAAGAAGCCCTGACGTCTGCAGGAGTCCGCTTCCCCACAGGTACACCTGCAGCCTATACCCCAAATCAGTCACTGCAACAGGCAGTAGGTAGCCAGCAATTTTCCCAGAGGGCAGTGGCTCCTCCTAACCAGTTAACACCAGCAGTGCAAATGAGACCCATGAACCAAATGAGCCAAACACTAAATGGGCAAACCATGGGTCCCCTCAGGGGTCTGAATCTCAGACCCAATCAGCTAAGCACACAGATTTTGCCTAATTTGAATCAGTCAGGAACAGGGTTGAATCAGTCGAGGACGGGCATCAACCAGCCACCATCCCTGACGCCCAGCAATTTTCCTTCACCCAACCAAAGTTCCAGGGCTTTTCAAGGAACTGACCACAGCAGTGACTTAGCTTTTGACTTCCTCAGCCAACAAAATGATAACATGGGCCCTGCCCTAAACAGTGATGCTGATTTCATTGATTCTTTATTGAAGACAGAGCCTGGTAATGATGACTGGATGAAAGACATCAATCTTGATGAAATCTTGGGGAACAATTCCTAAAGAAGAAAGGGAAGACAATTTACAAACTCCAAGCACTAAAAGGCAGTATATTACAGAAACTCTGTAGAGGCTGAACTGTTGATGTTCAGGTGGACTACATGAAGATAACATGCTTAAAAATGGAAAGCAGAAAGTAACTGCAGTGATGAACATTTTGGTCCAAATTCTTGTTTTAAATCTTACACCTGAAAGTAAAATATTGGGATCACTTTTCCCTGTCTAAACTCCAGGATACAGTATCCAATTTATCCAAACAGAACTGTGGTGTCAATGTGTAATTAATTGTGTAAAATAGCCTTCCCAAGTTTCTTTTTCCCTGGAAAATAAAAAAGGTAATAGAACTTGTAGTTTATTTAAACCCCATGTCATGAGGAGGTACTAGTTCCAAGCAACAAACTCCTTAATTTGCTCTAATAGATAGGTATGGTTTAATCTTTCCATTGTGTCTTTTCATTTAATTTTCCTGAAGCTTGCAGGATAGATTGAAATGTTATAGGTTTGTTTGGAGTAACCAAACAGTATGCAAATTAAGAAAAAGCCAGAGAACCTAGAAAACATCCAGTGGATTACAGAATTTCTTCCCCATATTCACTCCTCACTTTTACAATTTTCCCACAATCCTCTACTTCAGTGGGATGCTGTGTCTAGTGATTAAACAAAAATATAGAGCTGTGCAATTTGATTTTGGCTTCCACAACGAATATCTGAATCCATTCCAAATGAAATTTTAGATATAACAAAGACTTGTCCTAATCATACTGAAATATTGGTGCACACCTCTCTGCATTAGATTTCACTTTTTTAAAAAACCCAGTGGACATTGCTATAAATAAGATTTATTTGGCTACAAATAACCTGGGATGTTGCTTATTATGATTGATGCCTGCTGGTTTGTTCCCAAGCTGAGTGAAATTGAACCTCGTCCTCCCTACTCATTTTGATGACTGAGGCTGGTTTATAAGAAAAGGAAGTTTGGAGAAGAAAACCGAGATTAGAAAATATCATGTTTTGGTTGGAGATAAGAACCAGGGATGGCAAGTACCAGTGTGTACAAATGTATTTCACGGAGTTTGAAGGAACGCATAATCAAGAGGGAAAACAATTTGTCCTTCATTGGACGTATTATTTGGATTTGGGTGAGCAACAAAATGGAATGTGGTCTGTTAGGAGCATTCTGTTTGTTCTTTTGTCCCTGATGTGATGAATCATTGCCACATGCTAGATGGACTCTTCATATCCAGGTTTTGTCCCTCAGGGCTGAGCACTGTATTAAAGAGTTTTTGTTGAGTCATTTAACCTTAGTGTCCACATCCAGATCAGCTGTAAAATGGGGAAGACGTGTGCTGATTTGGAATGAATGCAAAATATCACTATCATTTTCCTAATTACAGAGGAGCAAAGGTTATCTTCAGCCCTTTCAGTTCTATGCTCACATATTCAAATATCAAATGTAATTTAGCTGAAGTTATTTAATAATCAAGTCTTTCAATATCTGTTCAAAGAAAAAGAACACACTTTGAAAATTCTGCAAAGCTGTCTCCCAGTCTTTAAAATGTCTGGAAGCACTCTCCTTCTTTACAATACCAACATCACTGGCCCAGAATCTTCCCTGTGCTAGTTTGTAAATATAAATAAATTACTTGTTTTGTAAACTTTTGTAAAGAATATTTTGGTAGAAATACTTCAAACATATTCTTTGGGTTATATTTATACATATGTGAAATAAATATACTATCAAAAGGTTATATTTTATACAAAAAGTAAATTGCTACCTTTTGTATGCTAATATGCAAAGTTTTGTATAATATGATGGTTTATTTTTAGCTCTACACTTAAACCATAGGTGGTTGAGTGGGAACTTTTGAAAACTATCAAGAGGCTTGTTAGACAAATTTATATTCTGAAACCTCAATAAGAAAGCATTCCAGGTTTCAATCCTTGTTTTTTGTCCTGCTCCCAAATTCTTTTTTAAACCCATAGTTCTTGTGTCTTATTTGATTCTTCTGCTGTGCACATTGTATTGGTCCTTGTTGCATGTAGTCTACTGTGTGTTTTCCGATTTTATAAGGCAGCATTTCTCCATACAAAAAGAAAAAAAATGATGTACATATAAACGCTTTTGTTGTATGGCTCCTCCATGTTACTGTATATATCTGCCAGCACTTCCCAGTTACACTCCTGTGAGTCAGCTTATTTTTACCCTAACATAAATAGTATGTTTTGTAGTAGTTATCAAATTTAAGAGATAAAGCAATCAGAATGTTTGGATTTTCTTCTATCTTAATGTGAATTTCATAATTAATGTCTATTTATTCAGCTATTCATTAAAATACAGGATTCTTTGGGAAAACATGATGTGTAGTCTGTAGTTTGTTTGTTAGC